GCTTTCCATCCCTCCTTTCACCCTGTTCCAAGCAACCTTTGTTCTGCTGTCACTATAGGTTAGTTTTTATTTTCTAGAATTTCCATAAATGGGATCATACAGTACTGTATGTACTTAAAAAAAAAACTGGCTTATAAAAGTCCTTAACTTTTTCTTTCACTTTATGAAGCAGTTTTATAACATCTATTCTTTACCTTTATGGAGCCATCATAAAAGATGTTTTAGACTTTCCCTTCAGATAATTAACCAGACAGTGAAAATGCATTATACATTTTATAAGTGAAACTGTTCTTGCCTCACTTAAATGGTAGTATTGGACTATAACCCGTGGGGCATCTTCTGGTTTTAACGCTGTATAATACTATAACATGTTTTCAGTTACTATTCAAAGATAATTTTGGATATTTGCTTGAAATTAGTCCAGTGACTCTAATTGAAATTCAGTAAGATGTTAGGGTTTGTTTGTTTGTTTTTGGTTTTACAATTTCCTAATTATTTCTGGGAATTAATTCTTCATGATTTTTTACATGATGAAAACAATATTGCCGTTTTCTTTTCTTTTTTAAGAGATAGGGTCTTGCTGTATTGCCCAGACTGGAGTGCAGTGGCTATTCACAGGAGTTATCATAGCACGCTACAGCCTTGTACTCCTGGGCTCAGGTGGTCCTCCTGCCTCAGCCTTCCAAGTAGCTGAGATTATAAGCACATACCACTGTGCCCAGCTCAACATTGCCATTTTAAAATTAAAGTGGCAAAGGAACATTTATGAAAAGAATATGGAAGCTCATAGGGTAGTCCCATTCCATAGGAAGAAAACCTGCTTGGGTAAAATCTAAGGGGTAAGGTGAATACCACAATGTATTTTAAGCTCCCCAGCTATAATCAAATAGAATGATGATGACATCCACATTTTTGCCTCTTGATTTTTTTATGGTTCTGAACCACACCCATGTTGCAGATTGGCCTTTCTACTGAGAGTAAGTTCCATCAAGATTAATATCTGTAGTAATAGGCAGAACACTTCAGTGTGGAATTGCTTCTTTTCTTTGGTCAAACACTAACTTTGGCAGAGGATAGACACAGCTTAGGAAGACTGAATTTTAAGTCTTCTGAATTGTTTTTCTGGACTTCCAAATCTCAAGTGATAAGACCAGCAGAAGCAGGTATACAAAAATTTATCTCTGTCAATAGCAGTGTCTAATATTTGTGTACTTATGTTCCCTGAAGGAGGAGGGAGGAACAGAAGAAATATTTGAAGAGATCATGGCTGAAAAAATTTTCCAAATTTGATGAAACCTATAAACCCAAAGATCCAAGATGCTCAGTGAACCCCAAACAAAAGCTATATGAGGAAAACTACATCAAAGCATAATTGTTTTGTTTAAATCCACTGATAAGGATAAAATTCTAAAAGAACCCAAAGAAAAAATACACATTACATAGGAAGAAAGGTAAAAATGATGTAGATGTCTTTTGCTTGTATACTAATTTGTTTTTCTTACATCCCCCAACTAGTTTGAAAGCTCGTGGAATCTCTAGACCAGAAATTAAACTTCTTGATGCCCTTCGCAGTGCTTAGCATATGACTGAGTGCACAGGCAGTTCTTAGTAAGTGTTGGCTGGATGAATAAATGAATGAAAGCAAGATATTTCTTGTTAAATGCATTGCCAGGTTGGCTGTATTTGATAGGAATGCATTGAAGCTGTGGTTATGGCCTATGATGGGCATCAGATAAGAGCCAAATACTGGATGGAGAAAGGTCGAGCAGAAATGTACCTCCTGAAGTAGCCCTGGTAAGACTGAAGCAAGGCTACGCTCACTGATGATAAGACAATTCCTTCTTTTGTCTTTTAATAGGGAAGGCCAGCGTTGGATTGTGTAGGTTGCAAAATGCAGTACCTCAGACTTGCAACTCTGAAAAGCACTGTTTGAAATCTCTGTAAAGAGTGAAAAACTTCAAGTTTTAACCAATGAGTGTTTTAGAGGTTAAAGTTTAAACTCTGACTTGGAAGCACGCTGGGTAGGACTCCTCTGCTCACTCAGACTCAAGTTGGATCATCAGAATCTCTCTTGTGTTGCTGTGAATGATTTGCATTGAAATTCCCAGCTAGAACTGGAGGAAAGAGGATTACAAACCAGGAGGTAATACCTGGGTTATTCCAGAGCACTTGGAATCATGCTTTTTTTATAATATTGCTTTTTCTAGATATAAAGACCTGAAGATAGTCTTTTCTGTCCAAAGATGGAAAACAGTACTACTACCATTTCTCGGGAGGAGCTTGAAGAACTACAAGAGGCATTTAATAAAATAGGTATGCTTGAGAAAAAGTAAATATGATATTACTACAAAATATATTTTATAATATATCTTTACAGATATTGACAATAGTGGGTATGTCAGTGACTATGAACTTCAAGACCTGTTTAAGGAAGCAAGCCTTCCTCTGCCTGGCTACAAGGTGCGCGAGATTGTGGAGAAAATTCTATCAGTTGCTGACAGCAACAAAGATGGCAAAATCAGTTTTGAAGAGTTTGTGTCAGTAAGTAATCTAATCCTTTCGGGCTACTGATATGATTCTCAATTTTACTTATGTTCCATTCCAGCTAATGCAAGAATTAAAAAGCAAAGATATCAGCAAAACATTCCGAAAAATAATTAACAAGAGGGAAGGGATTACTGCTATTGGAGGAACTTCAACTATTTCCAGTGAGGGCACACAGCATTCTTATTCAGGTAACTGACTTCTCCAAATTTGATCTTTTAGTGAGATTTGCCTACCAAGGTTTTCTCCTTTCAGAGGAAGAAAAAGTGGCTTTTGTTAACTGGATAAACAAAGCCCTGGAGAATGACCCTGACTGTAAGCATCTTATACCCATGAATCCCAATGATGATAGTCTTTTCAAGTCACTTGCAGATGGCATCCTTCTTTGGTGAGTTGAACTTCTGGTTAAGGAAGCTGCGTATTAAACTAAATTATTCTCATTTTCTCTTTAGCAAAATGATCAACTTATCTGAACCAGATACAATTGATGAAAGAGCCATCAATAAGAAAAAGCTCACGCCATTCACTATTTCTGTAAGTATTTGCCCTTTGCTTATTATCATGTTCCTCATGTGTACTTTTTTTTTTGGCAATTCAGGAAAATTTAAACCTAGCTCTGAATTCTGCCTCAGCCATTGGTTGTACAGTGGTCAACATTGGTGCATCAGATCTCAAAGAAGGAAAACCTCACTTGGTCTTGGGACTTCTCTGGCAGATCATCAAAGTTGGCCTTTTTGCTGATATTGAGATTTCCAGGAATGAAGGTAAGATCATTAGAAATATTTGCTGTTCATTGGAAGAATTTACATTTCGCTGTTTTGCCCTCAGCTCTGATTGCATTGTTAAATGAAGGTGAGGAACTAGAGGAGCTGATGAAGCTTTCTCCCGAGGAATTACTGCTGCGATGGGTGAACTACCATCTGACCAATGCAGGATGGCATACCATCAGCAACTTCAGCCAAGACATTAAGGTTTATATTTAAATGTTCAAATTTGTGACATGTTAAAAATGCTATTTCATATCTTTCCTTGAAGGACTCGAGAGCCTATTTTCATCTGCTTAATCAGATTGCCCCTAAAGGTGGGGAAGATGGACCTGCCATTGCCATTGACCTTTCAGGAATTAATGTGAGTGCAATTTTTAACTTTTAAAATATATTTCAATTGTAACCATTTTTGTTTTATTGTTTAGGAGACAAATGACCTGAAGCGTGCTGGACTCATGCTTCAAGAAGCAGATAAACTGGGCTGCAAACAGTTTGTTACTCCTGCAGATGTGGTTTCAGGCAATCCTAAACTTAATTTAGCTTTTGTAGCTAATTTGTTTAACACATACCCGTGCCTGCACAAGCCGAATAATAATGACATCGATATGAATTTACTGGAAGGTGCGTTCTTTCTGCCTTTAATTGACTTGCTAGAGTCATCAGTGTGAGCTTGTGTCTACTCTAGGAGAGAGCAAGGAAGAGAGAACATTTCGGAACTGGATGAATTCCTTGGGAGTCAACCCATACATTAATCATTTGTACAGGTAAATATTTTATTGTGCTTCAGCTTTACTGTCCTCCTTTATCTGCTTTTCCTTCCTGCTTCAGTGACCTTGCAGATGCTTTAGTGATCTTTCAGCTCTATGAGATGATCCGAGTGCCAGTCAACTGGAGCCATGTCAACAAACCTCCTTATCCTGCCCTTGGAGGGAACATGAAGAAGGTGAATGAAATAATGGCCATGGATATATTGTTCTTTTTATACCCAAACTTTTACTTATTTATAGATTGAAAACTGTAACTATGCAGTGGAACTTGGGAAGAACAAGGCCAAATTCTCCTTGGTTGGCATTGCTGGGCAGGACCTAAATGAAGGGAATTCAACACTTACCCTGGCATTGGTATGGCAGCTGATGAGAAGGTAAAGGCTGATATGTTGGTAGCAACACTGCCTCAGTCTCAAATATACATCTTTTCTGTTGCAGGTACACATTGAATGTGTTATCGGATCTTGGAGAGGGTGAAAAAGTAAATGATGAAATTATAATTAAATGGGTCAATCAGACTCTTAAAAGTGCAAACAAAAAGACTTCTATTTCCAGCTTCAAGGTAATCAAGAGTCCTAAAAAAAATTTTTTTTTTTATGAATGTTCATCTATGCTTTATTTTCTAGGATAAATCTATAAGCACAAGTTTACCTGTCCTAGATTTAATAGATGCCATTGCACCAAATGCAGTTCGTCAAGAAATGATCAGGAGAGAAAACTTATCTGATGAGGACAAGCTGAACAATGCTAAGTAAGCCTTTATGGTTTATATTACAATACATGTAACACCAAGATATTTTTCTTGTCTCTTCAAGATACGCCATTTCAGTTGCTCGAAAGATCGGTGCCCGGATATATGCATTACCTGATGACCTCGTAGAAGTGAAACCAAAGATGGTTATGACGGTGTTTGCATGCTTAATGGGAAAAGGACTGAACAGAATAAAATAATCATTTCATATGATTTTCTGCCACATTAAACATATTGTATGCCTCACAGTTTACAGGATTCTGAAATGTAGTGGGTGTAAAACCAGAGATTATTTGTATGCTCAAAATAGTTATATATTCATTAATGAATTCAATATCCTGTTCATACTAGTTAGAGCTGGTCAGCCTTTTTGGGTAACACAGTTAATTTACCAACTGATACAGATAATAGAATATATTCATAATCAAGCTGATACTTCATGATTAAATTATTTTTGTTGCTTAAAAGTCGTATTAGACAAGACTAAATCATTCTTTTTTATGGTTCAAAAAAGATGAATACAAACGTTTTTGCAGGTTCTGCTGTGAAATGTGGTTTGATTTTTTTGGTGTGTTAATTTTGATCATAAATGCATTCATACTCATAATCCAGTTTAATCCTTTTATTTGCTTCCTCCAACTATTTAAAGTGGTCCAAAAACACTTTTCTGTAAGTTTCTATACTGTCTAAAACCTTATGGTGACCAGAATTGTTTATTAATATCAAACTTTTTTATATATGAGAACTAATTCTTGAATAAACCCCAAAGTTCACTCTCTTGTTTAAGTAGCAGCAGCTTTTTACTTAAAATTTAATTTTAACTACATTGATACTTTACACATCCTAGTTTGGTAACACAGCTTTAACTATGTCATGCAACATATATATGTTGGTAGGATGTTATTAGAGAGATATGTGTGCATATATATTTTTTTGCACCTGAATCACCCAGCTTTTCATAAGTGGTATGTTTAATTGGTCATTCAGCCAACCATCAGTATTTTCCCCCCACAACATGTGTAACACTTTTCAGTCTGTGGATATCTGATACATTAAGATTTCTTTTTATAAGTATTCATTTTGAATGTGCATATAGTTATTTGACCCCTTCCAAATACTTGTAGCCAAACATTGGCTAGAACATCCCAAGATATGCTGACACTGTCCTGTTAGCTTCATATTATACTTGCTAGTTTAGGTCTCTATAGAAGCCCTATATAATTTAGAATATGCCCACTGAATATCTTTAATAGAAAGTAACATAAAGCTAGTATTCAATGTAGAGTATTTTCATATGTTTTTCACAGCCCGTTACAAATTGGCAATGTTTGGTTAATGTTTGTATTACTTGGAAATCGCTACAGCTTGGACTATTTTTTTCTAAATTTTTAGCATTAGTCCATTTCTGCTGCTAACAATTGAATCCAGAAATCTACTTTCTCCATCTTCCACTGTTAGTGCCAGTGAGCAATACTGTTGTGCAACAAAAATGTCACTTTATCTCAGTGTGAATGAGTAGTCTAAATTCCCTTTCTACCATTGATTTAAATATATATATTGGTAAGAGAGACTGCCCATGTGTTTAGAATAGAATTTTTTAAATGAAATGATCAACAGGTGGAATTTGAAATATATTCTTCTACAAAAGAGATTTCTTTCCCTTTTATATTTTGATGATTGTTTTCTTAAGATTAAGATATGTTCTTGCTCTTTTATAAGATTATTTAAATTATGTTTCCCTCTGATTTTTTTTCACCATTGTATTTACTAAGTTATTGGATTTACATGAAATCTGGCACTTTAGGGTGTTCTTTTTCTCACAGAGTATATTTAATAAAAATGCTGTGTATATAGAAATGTGTTTATATTTATTTCATTTGAAGAAAAAT